AGACATTGTGAGAGACATTTTAATTTCTCTTGCATTTATCATGTCACTCAACAATCATTCAATAAGTATTTATTGATACTTGTGCCAATCACTAGGTGTTGAGAATAAGTGAATAAAATAGTCTGTTTTCATGGAGTTGGCAGTGTGTGTAGATAGGGTGAGATAAAGTCTGAAAGTAAACAAACTGAAAGCTATATAAAATATCAGACAGTAGGCCGGGCGCGGTGGCTTATGCCTGTAATCCCAGCACTTTGGGAGGCCGAGGCGGGCGGATCACGAGGTCAGGAGATCGAGACCATCCCGGCTAACACGGTGAAACCCCGTCTCTACTAAAAATACAAAAAATTTGTCGGGCGTGGTGGCGGGCGCCTGTAGTCCCAGCTACTCGGGAGGCCGAGGCTGGAGAATGGTGTGAACCCGGGAGGCGGAGCTTGCAGTGAGCCGAGGTCGCGCCACTGCACTCCAGCCTGGGTGACAGAGCGAGACTCCATCTCAAAAAGAAAAAGAAAAAAAAATCAGACACTAATAAGAGCCAGAGTCAGAAAGAAGTGTGTGTGTTGATCATTTTTTTTGCTTACAGATACTGGGAAAACTCAAAGAATAAAACATCTGAGCAGGGACCAAGAGCAATCGGGGAGTCCGTATCATGTCACAGAGAAGCGTACAAGCTTAGGAATCTTGTTTTCTGAATTCGAATCGCAGGTTGCCAGTTACACCTGTATGCGACTCAACAAGTACTTTAACCTGTCTCTTAGCTGTTATACTACAAACCTCAGGCTTGTTAAGAGAAAATGCTCCGCAAGGAACTAAACACAGAAGGTTCTAACGCTGAGCCAAGACTGGGAAACGAACTCTGGGAACTCACCCCAGGCTCCCCAAGAACATCGCCCCTCTGGCTGGAGCGCAATTGGTGATTGGCTACTTAACCCGTCCGTCCTTTCCCGCCCAGGGGTCCAATCCAATCCAGCCCGGCTCCGCTCGGAGACAGTTCGCCGAGTGGGCGGTGTCTATGACGTTTTCTGACGTGTTACGTCACAGTGGGCGGAAGTCGCGGCCGCTGTTTTGAAATCGGGCCGCGGGGGGTCTCTCAAGCTGGTTCCAACGCTGAGGCCCCACAGCCTCCCAATTCCGGGCAGACCCCTGACACCTGCTGTCTGGCCCCTTCCGGCCTGAAGCTGCAGCCGCGCCATGTCCACCCCTCCGTTGGCCGCGTCGGGGATGGCGCCCGGGCCCTTCGCCGGGCCCCAGGCTCAGCAGGCCGCCCGGGAAGTCAACACGGCGTCGCTGTGCCGCATCGGGCAGGAGACAGTGCAGGACATCGTGTACCGCACCATGGAGATCTTCCAGCTCCTGAGGAACATGCAGGTAGGAAGGCGGGCGCGCGAGGCCAGGGGGATTGATATTTTTATTCTTTGTTTTTCCTGATAAGCTGCCAAATGGTGTCACTTACCACACTGGAACATATCAAGACCGGTTAACAAAGCTACAGGATAATCTTCGCCAACTTTCAGTTCTCTTCAGGAAGCTGAGATTGGTATATGACAAATGCAATGAAAACTGTGGTGGGATGGATCCCATTCCAGTCGAGGTAATTTTTTGTGATAGAGGGAGGATGAATATTTTGCCTTTTAATTTTTGTTAATCATTCCCAGCAACTTATTCCATATGTGGAAGAAGATGGCTCAAAGAATGATGATCGGGCTGGCCCACCTCGTTTTGCTAGTGAAGAGAGGCGAGAAATTGCTGAAGTAAATAAAGTGAGTTGTTAGTTTTTACATTTTATGTTTTAATTTAAATATTTGTGTGCCTGCTCTCTGACAGGCATTGTCCTCAGTACCAGAATTTCTTCCATGAAGCAGCTGGATGTGTTGTCGGCTATATACTCATTTCACATGAGTGGACAAGTTTCTTCTTGGAGAACATAAGACTCCAGTGGAAACAAAGCAGCACCTGTTTCATGTACCCATTTCATGTTTTGATGAATATTTACAGAAACAAAAGTATTGTGCCATATTTTTAATACATTGGCATTTGGTTGTATTAAATAAGTTGCTTTATAGATCTGTGTAATTTATAATAAAATTATATTATTTGCATTCAATTAAAAAGTCAGAATTTTATTACAATGAATATTTTCTTTCTTTCTAAATAAGCTACCTAAAATAAGTAGATTTATATACCCCTCAGCTGACCCTCAGTCATTTTCAAGATATTATCATATCATTGTGTACTTGAAATTGTGCAGAAGAACATATTGATGGTGTGTTTACTATTTAGTCGTTATGGTCTGTCTGGTTTCTAACAATACAAAAACCACCAATAACTATCCTGGTGCTATGAAACTTTGAGGCACATGATTTGTAGTCAGTATTTGATGTAAATCATCATAAGACAATATGGCTGGTTTTAATAGTCAAATTCGTGGTTTATTTAAATACTTTTCATTTTCTCTTAATATATCCTGGAATCCTTAAGCCAAATACCCATTTAAAGGATGGACACTTGTTTGAGACCATATGCTTTAGGTGCAGGGGTGTCCAATCTTTTGGCTTCCCTGGGCCACATTGTAAGAAGAAGAATTGTTTTGGGCCACATATAAACTATACTAACATTAATGATAGCTGAGAAGCCAAAATATAAAAAAATCACGAAAAACATCTCATAATGTTTTAAGAAAGCTTACAAATTTGTATTGGGCTGCACTCACAGCCGACTGGGGCCACATGTGGCCTGTGGGCCACAGTTGGACAAGCTTGCTTTGGGGACATCAGAATGAGTTTTATTTTGCTTAACGCTCTTTTCTTGATGGTAAAATGAAATTGAAAAAGATAGTAGGTAGTATTTACAAGGTTGGCATTGAGTCCATGCATTTAGAAAGTAAACCATTTTTTGTCAAGTGTCACAGCTTTTGTGTGAATATTACATTACATGGTATCAGTTAGCATCAACTTTTTTTAAGTATTTAGTCTACTTACACATTCGCCTGTTAATGTACAAAATTGGGCACAGCTGATGGATTTTGAAAATAGCAGCTGTCAACGTCTGTTAAAATCAATCAGTGGCAAGACTGTGTATATTAAATCCTATATCGTGTCATGAAAATTTATTTACACTTTAGCCTCTAATAAGCATAAGTGTCAGCTTTGCTGTTGATCATTTTCATGACATGTTTTGACTCTGGATATTTTATTTGTATGCTAATTTTTTTAATTTAAAACTTTGTGGCATCTTTGAGAAACGCTATCCCAAGAGCCTTATAATATATTAATTATTTAAAAATTTTCTATTCCCCAGTGTTGAATATTATCTTGAAAATACCCTACAAATTTTAGTTGTTACTTTTTTAAAAAACAATTACGAGGCTTAAATAAAAAAGAGTACCAGAATGTATATTTCCAAATGAGGATTCTTGAGAGTAGTCTTATTGGTAGGTTATGCATTTATTTCAGTGGTGAGACCATTGTGATAGCCAGCTGCAAGCCCTGAGTTGATACTGATTATAAAGTCTGTTTTTAACCACCCAGATGACCAATTGTCATCTTATGTATGGGTATGCAGAAAGTACAACTGGCAGAGACCTTAGATTTTATAATCCAATTACATAAATGAGAAAACCAAGAAGAAGGAATTTATCTAAGATCAAATACCAAGTTAGAGGCAAAGTTGGAACTGGGACCGAGATTGCCAGCCTCCCAATATAGCACTTTTATATTCCTCTGTTTTGCTGCTACTCTTGATTGCTGGCAGAAGTGTTGGTTTCTTGGTCTCTGTGATGAAAAAGACTTTATAGGCTTGGTTATTCTTCATCTTTCCCAGCAATTTGAATCAATTTTGTTAGATATATACAACCACTTAAATAACAGACTATCACTTACTTATGATAACAGAATATAGAAGATGGGTCATCTGAAAACTTGTGCAAGGGAGACTAACTAAAAATACCAGCAGTTTTTGTTTCCCGAAGACTGTGTTAAAGTGAGCTTTAGAGTCGAGCCCTGTGTACTGTATAGTCCTGTTTTTCTCTGACTGCATTGTGCTAGTTCTCTTTTCAAATGTGAATTAAATTCAGTTATGAAAGATTATTAAAGTCTCTGTAAATTGATTTTCTATTTTC